GGTCTGACTCCAGCACTTCTTTCTACTTAATCTCTAAATCTCTAAATCTTGACACGCACATCGCACACAACACAAACTCTATTTTAGCCCACCTCCCTCTTCACTGACTCTTCATGGTAGGTTTAGTTCCCATAATCCATGAAAATGCCTAGCTCCTTGTCACTAGAGCTTGTTTTGGAAACCTGCCTACAGTGTAACAAGCTGGAATGTGAAGAGGGATGCATCTATTTGTGTTGCTGAGTCATTGAATTGACTGAAGCTTCAAGGACTAGGGGGTGCTGAGCAGAAATGAAAACACACAATCCTTTCTGTTAGAGATTTGCTCTTTTCGTATTGGCATGTAAACAAGTAAGTCACTAAGTGAACTGACGTCACAATTTAGTTTTAGGAAGATGCTTTTCCCAGGCACGATTTGAACTCAGTGGTTTCCTGAATCTAGCAAAGTATGCTGCTTTGTTTTCTCTTAGATTAATTTTGCCTAATTTTAAAGCTTTGATTCTCTTTTTACGAAGACGAAAATAAATCTCTCTAGTCTGGGCCTTTTTCGTTTCCCAGGATTATGATTAAAATTATCACTAACTTTTAGATAGTCCAGCACGCACCGGATGACTCTGAAGCCGGTTGGGCAGTGGAGATCGGGAAGAACATGAAAAAGCTTCAAAGCTTTTGGTTGAGGACATCGGGAGATGTAAACCCCAAACGCGGGTTTTACTTCTCCCCTCCACCCCTCCCCGCAAACCCATGCCTACTCGTTTTGACTGCTCAGCAATTCTGAGGCCAACCATTTGCAACGGCGAGGAGCAGGGGCTGGTGAGTCAAGGACTGGGCATGGAGTCAGGACTCTTAGGTGCCTTGACTCACGGCAGAGCCTTGAGGAAGTCGCTTTGCCTCCCACGTGTCTCCCTTCACCTGCCAGAGGCGGAGGGGAGGCGGGGCTGTGCTGGAAAACGTCCGTTTCGCACCGACTTATGTTACAGATGGGCAGACCTGAATTTTAAAAGACCCTCAGAGTCACACAGCAAATGAGCCCTCAAATGCCCGTGTCCCGCCTGCGCTCCGGAGAACCCCTGCCCTGCCTCGGGGACTCGGGAGGTGGGTGTGGGCTCCGAGACTCGGACGGCACCTTGGCGTGGCGAGAGCAGGTGGAGATGCGCACGGAGGTTGCATGTTCACCTCCGGGTCTCGGGCGCCACGGCTGCCCGTACCTGTTCCAGCAAGCGTCAGCCAGGAACTGCCGCGCTACTGATTTTCCCTTCGCTCTTGGGTCCCAACCCCCGGGCTCTCCGGGCTAGGGAGGCGGTGGGGTGGGGTCGAGGCCGTCCCGAGCCACCCGCGGCGGCTTCACACCTGTATCGGATTTGCTTTCTCGCCTTTAATCCTCTCCAATCCCGAAAGCACCCCAGCAGAGCGCCCCCGCAGCCCGCCTCGAGCCCGGCTCATACGCAGACGCTGACTGGGGAAGCGAGGGGTCGCCGGTGTGTGAGGCAGGGTAAGAGACCAGGGGACCTGCACGGAGGAGCGGGCTGTGTCCTTGCCTCCTTGTCTTCCCGCAGATTTGATTTGTATCCACTGTCACCAGCACTGCTCACTTAGGACTTTCTGGATCCGGACCCAGGCAGCGCACACTGGACTCTTGAGGAAGTGAGTACCCCACCACTGCCTGCCTGTTGAACTTAAAGTACTGACACATACCTGTATTTTGCAGGAAGGAGACTCTAATTTTGGATTCCTTGGTGGAGGAAAATAAAACACTCTGGTCTTGCCGCCAACGATGCAAGTGTGACTGCTGGCGTCTTCATGAGCTCCAGAGGTCACAGCACGCTACCAAGGACTCTCATGGCCCCTCGGATGATTTCCGAGGGAGACATAGGAGGCATTGCTCAAATCACCTCCTCTCTATTCCTGGGCAGAGGCAGTGTGGCCTCCAATCGGCACCTCCTCCAGGCTCGTGGCATCACCTGCATTGTTAATGCTACCATTGAGATCCCTAATTTCAACTGGCCCCAATTTGAGTATGTTAAAGTGCCTCTGGCTGACATGCCGCATGCCCCCATTGGACTGTACTTTGACACCGTGGCTGACAAGATCCACAGTGTGAGCAGGAAGCACGGGGCCACCTTGGTGCACTGTGCTGCAGGGGTGAGCCGCTCAGCCACGCTGTGTATCGCGTACCTGATGAAATTCCACAACGTGTGCCTGCTGGAGGCGTACAACTGGGTGAAAGCCCGGCGACCTGTCATCAGGCCCAACGTAGGCTTCTGGAGGCAACTGATAGACTACGAGCGCCAGCTCTTTGGGAAGTCGACAGTTAAAATGGTACAGACACCTTATGGCATAGTTCCCGACGTCTATGAGAAGGAGTCCCGACACCTGATGCCTTACTGGGGGATTTAGTGCCACTGAAGCCTGCGTCAGCAGCCCGAGCGGGGCCGGCATCTGCTCCCCGCCGTCTGCTCCCTCTCCACTCTCTTCTCAAATGGCTGACTTCTGGTTCTCCCTCAAGTGTTTTTTACACTGGGTGTTCAAATTTATTTTAAGAGATAGGGAGGGAGGGGACATAAAGGGAATGCATACATTGCTAGTCACATTTTTAAAATTAACATTTTGGAATAGTGTTTATGGAAATCTTTAGCTTTTAATCATTTTTACCAATTTGAACAGTTTAATAAACTGGTTCTGCTCTCTTCTGAATCTCATGCCTTTGGCACCTTGGTAGGTGCAGGAGGAGCTCAGTGCAAAAATCACTTTGGGGCCTCATTAACCCTTTAGAGACAAGCTTTGCCCCAGGCTGCGGACCAGACAGATGCTTAGGGAAGGTTGATAACCAGCTTCAGTCTCTACTGGATTAGCCCTACTCTTTCCTTTCCCCTCCATTATTTAGTGACTCTGTAAGTAAGTTAAATACACCCTTATTATTTAGCTGTTAAGTAACTATAATGAAATCTGCTGCAAAATCTCTCTTGGAATCCATGTGCCCAGGATTATATTAGCATTATTTTTAATAAATCTATATGCTTAACATATTAGAATTTTTACTAATAATTTCAAGGTGTGT